TCCCGTCTCCCCATTTGACATACAAGGCCCTCTTCAGCCTTCTCTTCTGAGAAGTTAGCCATCTTCACTACAGGACCATTGTTCAAACCTTGCCCCATTGGCCCGGCACGGCGGCTCACACCTGTAATCCCAGTACTTTGGGAGGCCGAGGCAGGCTGATCACTTGAGGTAGGAGTTCAAGACCAGTCAGACCAACATGGCAAAACCCCATCTCTACTAAAAACACAAAAATTAGTGTGGCATGGTGGCACATGCCTGTAATCCTAGCTACTCAGGAAGCTAAAGCAGGAGAATCACTTGAACCTGGGAGGTGGTAGTGGCAGTGAGCCAAGATGATGCCACTGCACTCCAGCCTGGGTGACAGAGTGAGACCCTGTCTAAACAAAACAAAACAAAAAAAAACACCTTCCCCCTCCCCCCATGAATCTTGTGGGCACCCTTTAAAGGAAGCTCTCCATGTCTCTTACCCATATTTCTCTGACTCTACAACTCAGAAAACTGTCCCTGACCTCCGTAATTCAGAGACTCATCCAACAGACATCCAATCCAGCTCCTGCCCAATTTGTGGCCCACCTAGACTGTACACTTCTTTCAGTTCTTTCTATCATTCATCCTTGGAACCAGCCACCTCCTCTGCACCCTGGATCTCTACTTTAACTCAGTCCTCAGAACCTAATAGCCTTAGGCAGGGCTCTACATCTACTAATTCCACAGATGTTTCTAAGCACCTACTATGTGTCAGACCCAGCATGTCCTTTGTTTCATCTAATCCTCAAATTCTCTGAGGTAGGTGTGATTATCCTTACTTTACAGATGAAGAAACTGAGGTTCAGGGTGGTAGCTGACTTGCAGAGGTCTCTCTGATTCTGTGTTCTCATGGAGTTTGGGGGTGGGGGGAGGCTTGGGGAGGAAAAGGTCTTGTCCACTCCAGAGGCCCCTGTGACTTGCTGAGTCACTTGCTTCTGTCACCTGTCCCTGTCAATCTCTGGGAAGGAGAAATGACACTGGAGAGGCAGAGAGGAGTGACCACAGAGGCAGAGGGGTGGGCGGGCTGGCCCATGGCTGAGACCTCTCTCCCAGAGCTGGGGGGAGAGGACAAAGCCACGCCTTGCCCCAGCATCCTGGAGCTGGAGGAGCTCCTGCGGGCAGGGAAGTCTTCTTGCAGCCGTGTGGACGAAGTTTGGCCCAACCTTTTCATAGGAGATGCGTGAGTGGTAGCTGGCCAAGGGGCATGGGGGTCCGGCATCAAGTGCCCTTCCTGCCCTCCCCAGGGCCACGGCAAACAACCGCTTTGAGCTGTGGAAGCTGGGCATCACCCACGTGCTGAACGCCGCCCACAAGGGCCTCTACTGTCAGGGCGGCCCTGACTTCTACGGCAGCAGTGTGAGCTACCTGGGGGTGCCAGCCCACGACCTCCCTGATTTTGACATCAGTGCCTACTTCTCCTCTGCGGCTGACTTCATCCACCGTGCCCTCAACACGCCTGGGGGTAGGACTTGGGGTCCAAGCCCATATCCCATCTGCCTGTAACACAGAGCTCATCTCTCTTCCAGAGCTGGTCCTTACTCCCTGCCATGGGGCTCTGCCACTTTGCCACCCTGGCACTGATCCTGCTGGTGCTGCTGGAGGCTCTGGCCCAGGCGGACACACAGAAGATGGTGGAAGCCCAGCGTGGGGTCGGCCCTAGAGCCTGCTACTCCATCTGGCTCCTCCTGGCGCCTACACCCCCTCTCAGCCACTGTCTTCAGTCTCCACAGGTGGGAGTGGGCTCCCCTCTCAGCCAAGCCCTTGCTTTATAATTAAACTCAAATCAAAAAATAGAAACAGCATCAAGTGTGCGGAGACAGGCGGCTGAAAGCCAGCAGCACGAACTGCCCGTCAGAGAAGTGCACAGCCTGGGCCAGATACTCCCACAGGTGGGTGAGTGCTCCTAATTTGGGGGGGGTAGCTCCAGCCACTGCGGTGTCCACTCTGTTCCAGGATGGACTCACTGCAGAAGCAGGACCTCCGGAGGCCCAAGATCCATGGGGCAGTCCAGGCATCTCCCTACCAGCCGCCCACATTGGCTTCGCTGCAGCGCTTGCTGTGGGTCCGTCAGGCTGCCACACTGAACCATATCGATGAGGTCTGGCCCAGCCTCTTCCTGGGAGATGCGTGAGTAAGACCCACGTTAGGAGTGGGGATGGACTCTCCTAACCCCTTGTGCCCTCTCCTCCAGGTACGCAGCCCGGGACAAGAGCAAGCTGATCCAGCTGGGAATCACCCACGTTGTGAATGCCGCTGCAGGCAAGTTCCAGGTGGACACAGGTGCCAAATTCTACCGTGGAATGTCCCTGGAGTACTATGGCATCGAGGCGGACGACAACCCCTTCTTCGACCTCAGTGTCTACTTTCTGCCTGTTGCTCGATACATCCGAGCTGCCCTCAGTGTTCCCCAAGGTGCACTTCTGGATCAGGCATGGTGGAGGGTGGGTAGCTGATGCTAAGTTGGTTCTCCCTACAGGCCGCGTGCTGGTACACTGTGCCATGGGGGTAAGCCGCTCTGCCACACTTGTCCTGGCCTTCCTCATGATCTGTGAGAACATGACGCTGGTAGAGGCCATCCAGACGGTGCAGGCCCACCGCAATATCTGCCCTAACTCAGGCTTCCTCCGGCAGCTCCAGGTTCTGGACAACCGACTGGGGCGGGAGACGGGGCGGTTCTGATCTGGCAGGCAGCCAGGATCCCTGACCCTTGGCCCAACCCCACCAGCCTGGCCCTGGGAACAGCAGGCTCTGCTGTTTCTAGTGACCCTGAGATGTAAACAGCAAGTGGGGGCTGAGGCAGAGGCAGGGATAGCTGGGTGGTGACCTCTTAGCGGGTGGATTTCCCTGACCCAATTCAGAGATTCTTTATGCAAAAGTGAGTTCAGTCCATCTCTATAATAAAATATTCATCGTCATAAAGACAGGTGATCTTTTGGTGGTCTGTGGGGCAA